TTTCTGGATGCACAATGCAGTACCGAGCTCCTTGGGGGTCAGCAAAACGCCGCACTGGTGTAACGCCGAACGCGCCCCAGAACCTGAGTCCCCACGGGAGTCGGTCCACGTCTCTAAATCTCGAGGCCGACACCACAGCATAACATGTCTTAGAAGTCCCCTCAAGTCGGGAAGCCCAGGGCCCGCCCGGTCCCGGGCCAGCAGTGCCTGGCTGGCGTGTGCGCCCAGAGCTGCTGCAATGACTTTGCATGGAGTGTACCCTCCACTGGGGCTGTCCTCCCGCGTCGGCCACTGCAGTGGCACCGCTCCGGGCAGGGCCCTGCACGCCGTCCTTCCCTGGCCTCGGCCCGGCCGCCGACCCCCTGCCGCCCGCGCCGCCCAGCCCCCGCCCGCCGCACCTTGGTCTCCTTCACATGCTGCTTGACGCCCTCCGGGTACCACTGGACGCGCACGTAGCCGCGGCGCAGGGGGCTGGCCCGGCCCTCCTCGTGGCCCGCGCCCCCGGCCTCGGAGCACCCCGAGCTCCCGCGGCCCTCCTCCTCGCCCTCCGAGTCCGAGTCCTCGCCGTGGATGAGGCGCACCAGCCCGAAGTGCACGGAGCCACGGTAACGGCCCGACACCAGGTCGTGAGAAAACAGCAGGCGCTGCGAGCCGGCTTCTGGGCCGGAGTCCGAGGACGGCCCGGAGGCCGAGTCCGAGGCGGGCGCCGGCGCCGGGACGGGGGCTGCGGCTGGGGCCGGGACTGCCTCCGGGGCTGGAGCCGGGGCCTGGGCTGGAGCGGGAGCTGCGGGCGTGGGGGCTGCGGGATCCGCCATAACTGCTCTGCGCGAGTCTCGGGCGGCGGCGGCGACAGCGGCGGCGAACGAGGCGCGGGGAGGCGGGACCAGCGGGCGCCGGGGGCGGGGCCATAGCGCGCTGACGTGTCCCTGCGTGGCGCCGTCGTCAGGGAGCCGGGATGCAGTTGCTAGGAGCCACCGCCTCGTCGCTAGGGGACGCTGAAGATGCCGCGGGGGGCGGGGGCAGGATGGAATCCACTAAGAAGGGGCGAGACCAGTGAGGATTCAACTAAAGGGAGCGAGAAGGGGCGGGGACCCGGGAGGAGGAAGTGGAGTGGCCACCGAGGAAGAGGGGAGTGGTCGGGGTGGGGCACAGGATGGTGGAGAGACTGTCAACAACTTTTAATGAGCTCCCTTGGCGTCCTAGCCTAGCCCCCAGGCACTGGGAGCATTGCAGAAAGAGAAAGATACTGTCCCTGTCCTCTAGGTGTTTCCAGTCTAGTTGGGGAGACAAAACAAATACACATTAAATAGATAACAAACAACTCCAACTTGTAAGGCTATAATAGATACGTGTAGAGCATATGTATAATGCACTGTATTCAGGAATTCCAAGCAGTTCGAACGTCATGACCCCTCAGAAGTTGACCCAGAAGCTGGTGAAGGAGGCCCAGAGAAAGGTAACAAAAGGATCAGTGGTCCCAGTGGTTTGCCAGGTTCGTCCTGTTTCCCTCCTTCCTGAAGATACAGGGTGAGGCACAGTGAATCTGCTGGACCAGCTTCAAGAACAATATGTCAGCCTATCCACTGCCACCTCCCACAGCTCCAGACTCGTGGGTGCTTCCTGGATGTGACCAGCCATAGGTACAAAGTAGACTCATCATCTTTTCCTCAAATGTTGGTATGGGAGCTCTTTTCCCTGTTACAGAATTTATCACCCTGGCAAGGACCCTGGTACTTGGAAGCTTGGAGAAAGTGATTCAGGGCTCTTACCCGCAGTGGGCAGGACTGCTGACGGCTCCCAGCTGGATTTTCCTGCAACTGCCCTCAATGAAGCAAGCTGTTCCACCCAAGGTTGATGCAGGACAAAGAGGTGGGTCCAGAAGGGCTTCCCAAGTCTGAAGCAATTTATTTTTATTTGTATTTTTTTGAGACAGGGTCTCGCTCTGTCGCCCAGGCTGGAGTGCAGTGGCGAGTCACTACAGCCTCGACCTCTCCGGCTCAAGCCATCCTCCCGTCTCTGTCTCCCAAAGTGCTGGGATTACAGCGGTGAGCCACTGTGCCTGGCTTACTGCCTCATCTTGTTCCCTGAGGTTCTAGACCTCTAGGGTGTTGTCCGGAAAGAACAGGGCCATGTGGAAGTCAGCAAAGAGAGAGGCCGATTGAACAGCAGGCTCTTCTCAGGCATCGCCAAGTGACTGATTAGGATTGGCCACCAGGGGGTGCCATGGAGCCACAGTCTATGAAGGGACAGAAGAGGCCTTTTGGGGGACCCTGGAGGTTGAAGGTGGGGATGCCCAGCTGAGGTCTTGGACATGATGAGACCCCTGTCCCTTGCTGTTCTCCAACAGGTGCTGGGAGGCCCTCCTTGGCTTAGGAGGACACTTCCAAAGCTGGGGCGCCCCAAGGAGGCACCAGTGGCCAGAATGTCCACGCAGAGCACCCACCCCCTGAAACCTGAGGCCCCACGTCTGCCACCTGGGATCCCCGAGTCCCCGAGCTGTCAGCGGCGCCACACACTCCCTGCCAGTGAGTTTCGCTGCCTCACCCCGGAGGACGCTGTCAGCGCCTTTGAGATCGAGCGTGAAGGTGAGTGGCCCCGCACAGGGTCAGAGGGATGCTACCAGTCACCCACCTGAGCCTCCTGCCACAGCCTTCATCTCCGTCTTGGGCGTCTGCCCCCTGTACCTGGATGAGATCCGGCACTTCCTGACCCTATGTCCAGAGCTGTCCCTGGGCTGGTTCGAGGAGGGCTGCCTTGTGGCCTTCATCATCGGCTCGCTCTGGGACAAGGAGAGACTCATGCAGGTGAGGACAGGGCTGCGACGCCCAGCTCCAGGGACCTGGGATCTCATCCCTTGCTCGCTCCCAGGAGTCACTGACGCTGCACAGGTCTGGGGGCCACATAGCCCACCTGCATGTGCTGGCCGTGCACCGCGCCTTCCGGCAGCAGGGCAGGGGCCCCATCCTGCTGTGGCGCTACCTGCACCACCTGGGCAGCCAGCCGGCCGTGCGCCGGGCCGCGCTCATGTGCGAGGACGCGCTGGTACCCTTCTATGAGAGGTTCAGCTTCCACGCCGTGGGCCCCTGCGCCATCACCGTGGGCTCCCTCACCTTCATGGAGCTCCACTGCTCCCTGCGGGGCCACCCCTTCCTGCGCAGGAACAGCGGCTGCTGAACTGGGCTGCCCACCTGGCTGCCAACATGATCCCCGTCTCTGCCCTGGGCTCCTCTTAGCTCAGCTGAGCATGGAGACAGCAGTTTCCAGAGAGTGGAGAGAGCAGGGCTAAATAAAGAGGAGATAAGGTGGCTTCTCACGGCCTGAGCTGGAGTGGTGTGTCTTGTCTGTCCCCACGA